TACTGAGTATTAAGTTTTGAGTATTAAGAGCTCGAATTCTGAAGCCATACTGCTTGGGTTTAAGTCCTTGCTCTTTCATTTATCTGTCTTTATGAAATTGACCTTAAGCAAATTACTTAACTTTTCTGTGCCTTATTTTCCCCTCTACACAATAGGCTTGGTGATACTAAGAGTAACAGTATTACCTCATAGGCTTGCTTTTCAGACTCCATTATGTAATGCACAGAGAAAACAAATAATAGAGGGTTGGCGCAGAGTAAGAAATATAGCAATTGTTTTGCCTTTGATTTTGTCTGTGCATCCAACAAATGTTTTTGAACATTTACCTCGGTGTCTGTTCTATTCTAGCTACAGGGGCTGTGGAAATAAGCAAGAATAAGTACCTGCCCTTATGAAGTTTACATTCTACTGGGAAAGACAGACAATATACGTAACATAGTATAATTTCAAGGAGTGACAAGAGCATTGATCTATTGTGTGGTGATTTATAGCCAATAAAATAGTTTAGTGTTCAGTTTTACATAATACAATGCTCATTTCTATTATAACCTTCAGTTTACTATGTGATGACAAATATGACAAAAAGTTCAGACTTCAACAGGAATATTTCGGTTTGAATCTTAGCTCTGCTATATAGTATGTACCTTTGGTCAAGTTTACTTAACATATCCGCTTTGATTTATTCATCTGTAAAATATGGATACTAATACCCCTTTCCTAGAACTGTGATGATATTAAATGAATTAAGTGGCTGTAGCATGAAACATGTTACTTTTATCTTTCCTTCCTTCTCTCCATTCATTCATTCATTCATTCATTCCCTTCCCTCTCTCCATTCATAATTCCCTCTTTTCTGTAGACTTTTCTTTATGCTCTCTCTTCTTTCTTTGGTCTTTTCCCATTTTATTTTTCTTTTTCCTTGGGAATTATGGCACATATTCATTGACACATGCTTGAAAGTAATCAGAGTAAGATAAATATTTGTCTTAACATGCTCTGTCTTACAAGCTAAAGAGGGAGTAAAATGGAATGGGAAAACCACACCATTCTGGTGGAATTTTTTCTGAAGGGACTTTCTGGTCACCCAAGACTTGAGTTACTCTTTTTTGTGCTCATCTTCATAATGTATGTGGTCATCCTTCTGGGGAATGGTACTCTCATTTTAATCAGCATCTTGGACCCTCACCTTCACACCCCTATGTACTTCTTTCTGGGGAACCTCTCCTTCTTGGACATCTGCTACACCACCACCTCTATTCCCTCCACGCTAGTGAGCTTCCTTTCAGAAAGAAAGACCATTTCCCTTTCTGGCTGTGCAGTGCAGATGTTCCTCAGCTTGGCCATGGGGACAACAGAGTGTGTGCTTCTGGGCGTGATGGCCTTTGACCGCTATGTGGCTATCTGCAACCCTCTGAGATATCCCATCATCATGAGTAAGGATGCCTATGTACCCATGGCAGCTGGGTCCTGGATCATAGGAGCTGTCAATTCTGCAGTACAAACAGTGTTTGTGGTACAATTGCCTTTCTGCAGGAATAACATCATCAATCATTTCACCTGTGAAATTCTAGCTGTCATGAAACTGGCCTGTGCTGACATCTCAGGCAATGAGTTCATCCTGCTTGTGACCACAACATTGTTCCTATTGACACCTTTGTTATTAATTATTGTCTCTTACACGTTAATCATTTTGAGCATCTTCAAAATTAGCTCTTCGGAGGGGAGAAGCAAACCTTCCTCTACCTGCTCAGCTCGTCTGACTGTGGTGATAACATTCTGTGGGACCATCTTCCTCATGTACATGAAGCCCAAGTCTCAAGAGACACTTAATTCAGATGACTTGGATGCCACTGACAAACTTATATTCATATTCTACAGGGTGATGACTCCCATGATGAATCCTTTAATCTACAGTCTTAGAAACAAGGATGTGAAGGAGGCAGTAAAACACCTACTGAGAAGAAAAAATTTTAACAAGTAAATGAGAAAGGTGAGAGTAATTTTATAATCACA